CTTGAAGTTAAGCAAAATTAGCATCTTACAAATCTATAATTTGTTTCCTGTGTCTGTGATTTTCCCCTGCTTGTTTTTTAAATCATGTCAAATGTGCATTTTTCTCTATTTCTGATTAGATAACTATTTTATTTTTTGTGAACCTGTGGGTTTATTAGTCCTTTGACACTGGTTTCCTGAATTCATTTATTTATTCCTTTATCTTCCCTAATTTCTCCCTCCTGCTTTCCTCATGAAGCATCTACATGTAGTGTTTACAGTTTCTTTATTCTCTAGATGTTCCTCAGTTTGCTCTTTGACTTCCTCTTTTTCCCAATAGTCAGTTAGAATACCTGTTTTAAGCTCAGGTGGTTTAAAGATTTTCACTTTAGCTTATTTATTTTTTCATCCCTGAGAGCACTAGAGAATTGTGTATCCTGCTGTCCATCCGCATTTGGCTTCTTCCCCAGGGTTCTTCTCCCAGAAGGTGACGAGAGCGAAGAAACCCCACGGGATGCAGGAAGAAACAGTGACAGGCAACCAAGAGGGGGAGGATGGAGAAAACCCTTGCCTTAGTCAGAGCAGGCCCCAGGGGACGCAGAAACAAAGGCCACACCCCCACGAGCACGTGGCCAGACTGCCCAATCGTCGCTACTGAAGCCGGGCTCTGGTCTTTGATTGGTGTTCGTGGAGACGCCCTCACATTCTTGGATCAGCCCAAAGGTAGGCTCAGGCTCCGACGGTGGCCGGCGGGGGTCACGAGGCTTCGTAGTGGAGGAACGGGTTTGGCGTGTGGGACGCAGCTGCCTCTGTACTGGGGAGTCACGGAGTGGCCGGGCTCCAGGGACATGGCGGCGGCCTCTGCGGTGTCGGTGCTGCTGGTGGCGGCGGAGAGGAACCGGTGGCATCGTCTCCCGAGCCTGCTCCTGCCGCCGAGGTGGGTGGAGGGGCCATGGCTCAGTGGGCAGAGGCGGGAGCGAGGGGTGCACGGACCCGCGTGAGCGGTGGGAGGTGCGGCGGAACCCAGGGTCGGTGTGGGGAGGACGGTAGGAAAACCCCAGGCACTTTCGGAGGGGTTCTGCCGGCAGTCACGGCGTCGGGAGGAAGACATCCCCACCAGCCCTTCCCTTTCTCCCCGCTTCCGCACATCCACGCTTCAGCGCGCCTTTGGCTTCTGTTTTTCCATTTCTGAGGACTGGGCCCGCCATCCTCCAGGCTCCCCTCGCCGTCGCTGCAGCTCGTAGCCGTTTACATCGGGCTTTCGCAGCACCCCTTAGGTGGGAGCGTTGTTATAATCCGGTTCCGGGGAAGCCCAAAGGGATCAACGACTTCCTCAACGAAACACAGCTAGTAAGAAATGGGGCCGGGATGCCCTCAAAGCCATTTTTCAGTTCAGCTGTGCCCCATCAGGTGTCCAGTTCAGAGAAAGACTCCTGGAGTTCCTTCTCATTGTTAGAAGAGTGAAGTTGTCAAGAAGAGCAAATGTACCTTCCACAGAGCTGGGAAATTATTTTGTCAAAAACTCTTGTACCCAAGTTTGAACAACGCTATCAGATGACTCAGTCTAGCTCACCTGACTCCAGCTCTGTTTCAAATTTTGAGCTCTAAGCTTTGGTGGCAATAACTCTGGCAGTGAAAAAACCCTCAGGCTTGTAGATAGCTTTGCTTCTTTGTCTTCTTTTGCTTCATCGTTATCATCCTTCATCATTCTGGAAAGATTGACAGTTTAGTGTTCAAGGGCACAGACTCTGCAGTCAAGGCTGAGGTCTTAGTTAGCTACTCACTAGGTGTGTGACTTTGGGTAAGTTACTTAATATTTCTTCTTTAATTTCCTAATTGTAATTCCTTTTGGATTTATGTTATAGGACATGGGTGTGGAGGCAAAGAACCATGAAGTACACAACAGCCACAGGTACTGACAGACTTTGTTGTTCTATTTGATTTTTTCTGTGTGATTTTCATGGTGTTTTAAACAGGAAGAAACATTACCAAGGTCCTCATTGCAAACAGAGGAGAAATTGCCTGCAGGGTGATGCGCACAGCCAAAAAACTGGGTGTACAGACTGTGGCGGTTTATAGTGAGGCTGACAGAAATTCCATGCATGTAGATATGGTATGTGTTAAAAATTGGAAGCCACGTCTTACAGTCTTTTAAGCATGTGATGTTTCTTAAACAGGCAGATGAAGCATATTCCATCGGCCCCGCTCCCTCCCAGCAGAGCTACCTATCTATGGAGAAAATCATTCAAGTGGCCAAGACCTCTGCTGCACAGGTGAGGGTTGTGAAGAGATTTGCAGTGCAAAAAGTAAATTTTTTATTTTATTTCTCATTTCTAGGCTATCCATCCAGGATGCGGTTTTCTCTCAGAAAACATGGAATTTGCTGAACTTTGTAAGCAAGAAGGAATTATTTTTATAGGCCCTCCTCCATCTGCAATTAGAGACATGGGTATAAAGAGGTATGAGTTTATATCTTTTAAAATATAACTGTTGGGGCATGTTGTTTTCTTTCCCACTCTAAAGCACATCCAAATCCATAATGGCTGCTGCTGGAGTACCTGTTGTGGAGGGTTATCATGGTGAGGACCAATCAGACCAGTGCCTGAAGGAACACGCCAGGAGAATTGGCTATCCTGTCATGATTAAAGCCGTCCGGGGTGGAGGAGGAAAAGTAAGATTGTGCATGCTTGTGTTTGCCAATTCTGTTGTAGTCATAATCATCTTTTCTCTCTTAGGGAATGAGGATTGTTAGATCAGAACAAGAATTTCAAGAACAGTTAGAGTCAGCACGGAGAGAAGCTAAGAAGTCTTTCAATGATGATGCTATGCTGATCGAGAAGTTTGTAGACACACCGAGGTGGGTTGGCCTTATTTTTCTGACTCAGAGTTATATATTAACATACATGTTTGCTTTTATATAGGCATGTAGAAGTCCAGGTGTTTGGTGATCACCATGGCAATGCTGTGTACTTGTTTGAAAGAGACTGTAGTGTGCAGAGGCGACATCAGAAGATCATTGAGGAGGCCCCAGCGGTAAGGACCTTGGAAAGAAATTTGTAAGCTTCAATGGAGATTTATTTACATATTTTTTTCATAGCCTGGTATTAAATCTGAAGTAAGAAAAAAGCTGGGAGAAGCTGCAGTCAGAGCTGCTAAAGCTGTAAATTATGTTGGAGCAGGTAGGTTAAGATTTGCTTCTAATGGAAGAGACATTGAATATGACCATTGTTTTTTACCTTTTAGGGACTGTGGAGTTTATTATGGACTCAAAACATAATTTCTGTTTCATGGAGATGAATACAAGGCTGCAAGTGGAACATCCTGTTACTGAGATGATCACAGGAACTGACTTGGTGGAGTGGCAGCTTAGAGTGAGAATATTTTTTCTATTAAAAATCAGCCTAGATTTCATAAGAAACACTATTCTATTGCCAGATTGCAGCAGGAGAGAAGATTCCTTTGAGCCAGGAAGAAATAACTCTGCAGGGCCATGCCTTCGAAGCTAGAATATATGCAGAAGATCCTAGCAATAACTTCATGCCTGTGGCAGGCCCATTAGTGCACCTCTCTACTCCTCGAGCAGACCCTTCCACCAGGATTGAAACTGGAGTACGGCAAGGTAAAGTGAAAGAAAATGAAAAGTCTCACTCTCTTGAAGAGGTTACCGTGGTTTTCAATTTCAGGAGACGAAGTTTCCGTGCATTATGACCCCATGATTGCGAAGCTGGTCGTGTGGGCAGCAGATCGCCAGGCGGCATTGACAAAACTGAGGTACAGCCTTCGTCAGTACAATGTGAGTGATCTGAGACCGTGCCAGTGACCTTGCAGCAGGAACTGGGGGTTTATTCTCTTCCTAGATTGTTGGACTGCACACCAACATTGACTTCTTACTCAACCTGTCTGGCCACCCAGAGTTTGAAGCTGGGAACGTGCACACTGATTTCATCCCTCAACACCACAAACAGTTGTTGCTCAGTCGGAAGGCTGCAGCCAAAGAGTCTTTATGCCAGGCAGCCCTGGGTCTCATCCTCAAGGAGAAAGCCATGACCGACACTTTCACTCTTCAGGCACATGGTATGGAAGGCTTTTCTCTTTCCTCTGCTTGTAAGTTTGTTACTGAATTTTAAATTTTTTCTAGATCAATTCTCTCCATTTTCGTCTAGCAGTGGAAGAAGACTGAATATCTCGTATACCAGAAACATGACTCTTAAAGATGGTAAAAACAGTAAGTAATGTTTCATTAAAAGAGAAATGTGATTTTTCTTCATTTTTTCCCTTTTTCCATAAAGATGTAGCCATAGCTGTAACGTATAACCATGATGGGTCTTATAGCATGCAGGTAAGCCTTACTGGTTTTGTTCTACAGTGCAGATTTTAAAAATCTTATTTTTCATTTTTTTCAGATTGAAGATAAAACTTTCCAAGTCCTTGGTAATCTTTACAGCGAGGGAGACTGCACTTACCTGAAATGTTCTGTTAATGGAGTTGCTAGTAAAGCGAAGCTGATTATCCTGGAAAACACTATTTACCTATTTTCCAAGGTAATGTCTCTTCTTTATAATATCCCTCCTGGGATTCGGTTTTCAGTTTGTTTTCTGTTTCTAGGAAGGAAGTATTGAGATTGACATTCCAGTCCCCAAATACTTATCTTCTGTGAGCTCACAAGAAACTCAGGGCGGCCCCTTAGCTCCTATGACTGGAACCATTGAAAAGGTAATCACATGACATCTGTAGAATGATGTTCATCAAATATTAACCTGTCACACTGAATCTCAAGGTGTTTGTCAAAGCTGGAGACAAAGTGAAAGCGGGAGATTCCCTCATGGTTATGATCGCCATGAAGATGGAGGTAAGGAAATCATGAGTTCATTTGCTATGAGGGCTATCATTTGTCCTGTCATGTGTCTCTGCAGCATACCATAAAGTCTCCAAAGGATGGCACAGTAAAGAAAGTGTTCTACAGAGAAGGTGCTCAGGCCAACAGACACACTCCTTTAGTCGAGTTTGAGGAGGAAGAATCAGACAAAAGGGAATCGGAATAAACTCCAGCAAGGAAATGGCCAGTTAAGTAGTGTCTTCTCTCTCCACCAAAAAGAGGAAGTGCCTCCAGCTTTTCTGGGGGTCTCATAAAGAGCAGTTTTACTAAATGATTGTATGCTTATGCTGAACACCTTTCATATTGGAGAATCATGCATTTGGGTCACTAATTATCTCAAAATATTTCATACTAATAAAGTTGAATTATTTTTTATTGGAAGCCAATGTTTGTTTCTGCCTCAAATTTTTTACAAGGT